GATAATTCATTAATTCTGTCTAGTAAAAATGTCTGGTAGTCATTAATTCTGTCTAGGGAGAATAAGGATAGGAGATATGGAAGGCTCCATAGAGAAGGTGATGCCTGAGTAGGATTTTGAAGAATAACTTGTCATATGGATGAGGTGGAGAAAGCCATTTCAGACAGGCCACAGAATTGTGGTGTACTTGGTGTGTTTGGAGAGCTGCAGGTAGTTGGAGGTGATTGAAACATGGAGTAAAGGGCAGTAGTAGGGAACGAAGCTGGAGAGGTATGGCTGCGGAAATGTCAGTGGAAATTTCTTTTTTATCAAAAAGAACAGAAATAGCCCATCATAAAAATAGAGCAGGCAAATGCTGATCTTTAGAAACTTGTTATATTACCTGTAGAAATTGTTTTTGCTTTGAGATAACTTGGCAATATATGAATTTCACATACCTAAATTATCAAATGCGACATTAATTTTTTTTGAAACAGGGCAGGAATGGAAAGTATATTTGTGCAGTATTGTGTTGATACTACACTTGGCTTATTTGGGATGTAAAGCAAAGGGTTAGGACCCTAGAGAAACACACATTTTCATAAGGAGACATGTACAAAAATGTTTATTGCTGGATTGTTTCTAGCAGTGAAAAATTGGAAGCAAACTGAATGCTGTCAACAGGAGAGTGGATAAAGTTTGGTGTATTTGTATAAGGGAATATTATTCAAATGAATGAACTGGGTATATTAACACAGTTGTATCTCTAAAGCAATATTGAACTAAATAAAATTACAGGGTGAAACATAAGTATTGTTAAGGATTAGATGAAGTTTAAATTAGATAAGACAATACTGTGTATGGTTTATAGATTAAAGTTTTTTTTTTTTTTTTGAGACAGAGTCTCTGTTGCCCAGACTGGAGTGCGGTGGCACAATCTCGGCTCACTGCAATCTCTGCCTCCTGGGTTCAAGTGATTCTCCTACCTCAGCCTCCCAAGTAGCTGGGATTACAGGCACGTGCCACCACACTCGGCTAATTTTTTGTTTTTTTTTTTTTTTTGTATTTTTAGTGGAGATGGGGCTTTACCATGTTGGCCAAGCTGGTCTCGAATTCTTGACCTCAAATGATCCCTCACCTGGGCCTCCTAAAGTGTTGGGATTACAGGTGTGAGCCACCTTGCCCAGCCTAAAGTTTCTTTTTTTTTGAGATGGAGTCTTGCTCTGTCACCCAGGCCGGAGTGCAGTGGCGCTGTCTTGGCTCACTGAAACCTCTGCCTCCCAGGTTCAAGCAATCTTCACACCTCTGCCTCCCAGGTAGCTAGGATTACAGGCGTGTGCCACCACAGCTGGCTAATTTTTTTGTGTTCTCCACCCTCAAGTAGCTGGGACTACAGGCGTGTGCCACCATGCCTGGCTAATATATAAAAAAAAATTTCTTTTGTAGAGATGGGATGTTGCCATCTTACCTAGGCTAGTCTTGAACTCCTGGCCTCAAGCAGTCCTCTTACCTTGGCCCCCCAAAGTGCTGGGATTACAGGCCTGAGCCACTGCAACCCGCTGTTTCGTTATTCTTGACACGTTTCTGAAAACACAAGGAAAAGAGAGGTCAACGAAGATGATGGATGGAAACACAGACAGCAGTAAAGAAAATTAAGTTATCTGAGTTATTACGAATGAGCATGATAGATGTGAAGTGCTCCACAAAAGGAGGGGATACTTGAGCAGAATGTTGGGGAATATAAAGTAGAGAGAGGTGGGGTGAGGACTGAAATGTCTAATTCAGTCAGATGTTCTAGCTAACGATTTCTTTCTCTTGATATTTTTTAGAGAAATATGAAACGCAATGGGAGCAGAAATTGTTTGAATAGGAGAAGTAGGTTTGGTTCTCGAGAAAGAGACTGGCTAAGAGAAGATGTAAAGAGAGGCTGTGTTTACCTTTATGGAGCAGACACTACCACTGCCACTACAACCACCACCACCTCCTCTTCCTCTTCCTCCTCCTCCTCTTCCTCTGACTTACATCTCGTCCTTTGCACTGTAGAGACACCAGCATCAGAAATATGTGCTGGAGAGGGAAGAGAAAGTCTTTATTTACAGCTTCATGGAGACCTGGTCAGGTGAGGTCTCAGTTTTACCACTCTAATTCTACAATATATATATTTTTTTGAATTGTGTAATCAGGAGACTGGAACCTACTGAACGACCTCTTCAGATCGTTTATGATTACTTATCCAGGCTGGGATTTGATGATCCTGTGCGCATACAGGAGGAGGCTACAAATCCTGACCTCGGCTGTATGATTCGATTTTATGGTGGTAAGAATTTATCAGTGGCTTTGTATGTTAACTGGTGGATTCTGAAGTATTATTTCCTTTTCAGAAAAACCATGCCACATGGATCGTTTGGATCGAATCCTATTGTCTGGCATCTATAATGTACGCAAGGGAAAGACCCAGCTGCATAAGTGGGCTGAGCGCCTAGTTGTCCTCTGTGGTACCTGCCTTATCGTTTCCTCAGTGAAGGATTGTCAAACTGGAAAGATGCACATTTTGCCTCTGGTTGGTGGAAAGGTAAGACTCACAAAGATGAATTATTTTTCATTTGGTTCTGGTTTTCTCCCCTCCTCTTCTTCAGATAGAAGAAGTGAAGCGACGGCAATACTCCCTTGCTTTCAGCTCAGCAGGAGCCCAAGCTCAGACCTATCATGTCAGCTTCGAGACTTTGGCCGAGTACCAGCGATGGCAACGGCAAGCATCCAAGGTGAAAAGTAATGGGATGTTCTGATGTGGAGACTCAGAAGGCTCTTCTCTTTGACATTATTCAGGTGGTGTCCCAGCGAATCAGTACCGTGGATCTCTCGTGTTACAGCCTCGAGGAGGTTCCTGAGCATCTCTTCTATAGTCAAGATATTACCTACCTCAACTTGCGACACAACTTCATGCAGTTAGAAAGACCCGGAGGCCTCGATACACTCTACAAGTATGTGGAGAATGGGTTTCCAGACTAACCTGATGCAATACCCATTTTTGCCTTTGCTCTTTAGATTTTCTCAACTGAAGGGCCTGAACTTGTCCCATAATAAACTTGGGTTGTTTCCTATATTGTTATGCGAGATCTCTACCCTGACTGAGCTCAACCTTTCCTGTAATGGATTTCATGACCTACCAAGTCAAATTGGCAATCTGCTAAAGTAAGTAACTTTTACTAGATTCCTCTTTTCCCTAAAGTAGACTTGTTTTGTTTTCTTCCTATAGTCTTCAAACCCTCTGTCTTGATGGCAACTTTCTGACTACTTTACCTGAAGAATTGGGAAATCTACAACAGCTTTCCTCCTTGGGAATTTCCTTCAACAACTTTAGTCAAATTCCTGAGGTTTATGAGAAACTCACTATGTTAGATAGAGTGGTTATGGCAGGAAATTGCCTGGAAGTCCTGAACTTAGGGGTGCTGAATAGGATGAACCATATCAAGCATGTGGATTTAAGGTAAGGTTATTCTTTACCACACCTTCCTTTAATTATGATTATTTTCTTGTTTCTGCGTATTAAGGATGAACCATTTGAAAACCATGGTTATTGAAAATCTGGAGGGAAATAAACACATCACCCACGTGGATCTGCGGGACAACCGACTGACTGACTTGGATCTTAGCTCCTTATGCAGCTTGGAACAGCTGCACTGTGGGCGGAATCAGCTGAGGGAGCTAACACTCAGTGGCTTTTCCCTTCGGACCCTCTATGCCAGTTCCAACAGTGAGTTTTCTCTGCAGCCTTTTGTTTTTTCTATGTCACTAACACCTGTTTGTTTTTGGATTAGGGCTGACAGCAGTGAACGTCTATCCAGTACCCAGCCTGCTCACTTTCTTGGATCTCTCCCGGTGAGTGTCTTTCATGAGGGTGGCGCTTGCTTAATGGTGCCATTTAATTATTTATTTTCTGCAGAAACCTGCTAGAGTGTGTCCCTGACTGGGCCTGTGAAGCAAAGAAGATAGAAGTATTAGATGTGAGCTATAATCTTCTCACAGAGGTTCCCGTGAGGTATGTGTGCCTGGATGCATATATTATGTATATTAATGTGTTTGTTTGTATGCTCCCCCCTTAGAATTCTGAGTAGCTTGAGTCTTAGAAAACTGATGCTGGGACACAATCATGTGCAAAACCTTCCAACACTGGTAGAGCACATCCCCCTCGAGGTGCTGGATCTTCAGCATAATGCACTCACGAGGCTGCCAGACACCCTCTTCTCCAAGGCCTTAAAGTAAGTATCATAGGATTTTTTTCGGAAGAGCATGCATTATAGTATTCTGTTGTTTCTTTTTCAGCAAACTAAATAAATTGGAGCAATTGGAGGAACTGAACCTAAGTGGCAACAAGCTTAAAACCATTCCCACAACCATAGCAAACTGTAAAAGGCTGCACACCCTTGTTGCACACTCCAACAACATCAGCATTTTCCCAGAAATACTGCAGTTGCCTCAGATCCAGGTACTTCTGTGTGCTGGAATGATGTCCTTATTTATTTTCTTTTGATTTCTCAATTTTTTCTTAGTTTGTAGACCTAAGTTGCAACGACTTGACAGAAATCCTGATTCCAGAGGCTTTGCCTGCTACATTACAAGACCTTGACCTGACTGGAAATACAAATCTGGTTCTGGAACACAAGACACTGGACATATTTAGGTAGGAAAAAATTTGAAATGGAATCTCTATGTTATATGGTTTAATCTTCCTTCACCTCCCACAGCCATATCACAACCCTGAAAATTGATCAGAAACCTTTGCCAACCACAGATTCTACAGTTACGTCAACCTTCTGGAGCCATGGACTGGCTGAGATGGCAGGGCAGAGAAATAAGTGAGTATATTGGCCATGGAGACTGAGAAAGATTCTGTTTTCTGTTTTCATGTTTCTATTATAGGCTGTGTGTCTCAGCACTTGCTATGGATAGCTTTGCAGAGGGGGTGGGAGCTGTGTATGGCATGTTTGATGGAGACCGAAATGAGGAGCTCCCGCGCCTGCTGCAGTGTACGATGGCAGATGTGCTTTTAGAAGAGGTACAGCAGTCAACTAATGACACAGTTTTCATGGCTAACACCTTCTTGGTATCTCACAGGTAAGCAGGTGGGTTGAAAAATCCCTAACTCACCACGTCTTCTTTTCCTTTTCTTTCTGAACAGGAAATTAGGAATGGCTGGCCAGAAGTTGGGCTCCTCCGCTCTCCTGTGCTACATCCGCCCTGACACTGCCGATCCAGCAAGTAGCTTTAGCTTGACTGTAGCCAATGTTGGCACGTGCCAAGCAGTCCTGTGCCGAGGTGGGAAGCCAGTGCCCCTCTCTAAAGTCTTCAGCCTGGAGCAGGACCCAGAGGAGGCTCAAAGGGTGAAGGACCAAAAAGCCATCATCACAGAGGTGTGTTCCGCTCCCCGCCAGTCACTTCTGCTTTTCTCAGAATTTGTGTCCTGCTCTTCTGTAGGACAACAAAGTGAATGGGGTAACCTGCTGTACCCGGATGCTGGGCTGTACATACCTCTACCCTTGGATCCTCCCCAAGCCCCACATATCTTCCACTCCGCTGACCATTCAAGATGAGTTGCTGATTCTGGGAAACAAAGCATTGTGGGAACACTTGTCCTACACAGAAGCTGTCAATGCTGTACGTCACGTACAAGACCCATTAGCAGCTGCTAAGAAGCTGTGCACATTAGCGCAGAGCTATGGCTGTCAGGACAATGTAGGGGCGATGGTAGTTTATTTGAATATTGGTGAGGAAGGCTGCACTTGTGAAATGAATGGGCTCACCCTCCCAGGTCCTGTGGGATTTGCTTCAACCACCACTATCAAGGATGCCCCTAAGCCAGCCACTCCATCCTCTAGCAGTGGGATTGCCTCTGAGTTCAGCAGTGAGATGTCCACCTCAGAGGTGAGCAGTGAAGTGGGGTCCACTGCTTCTGATGAGCATAATGCTGGGGGCCTGGACACTGCCTTGCTTCCGAGGCCAGAGCGGCGCTGCAGCCTCCACCCAACACCCACCTCTGGGCTGTTTCAGCGCCAGCCTTCTTCTGCTACCTTCTCCAGTAACCAGTCTGACAACGGCCTGGACAGTGATGATGACCAGCCCGTTGAGGGGGTCATAACCAATGGCAGCAAGGTAGAGGTGGAAGTAGACATCCACTGCTGCAGGGGGAGGGATCTGGAGAACTCACCCCCTCTCATAGAGAGTTCTCCTACCCTGTGTTCTGAGGAACATGCTAGAGGGTCGTGTTTTGGGATCCGAAGACAGAACAGTGTGAATAGTGGCATGCTCCTGCCAATGAGCAAGGACAGGATGGAGTTACAGAAGTCTCCCTCCACCTCCTGCCTCTATGGGAAGAAACTCTCCAATGGCTCTATTGTGCCCCTAGAGGACAGCCTGAACCTCATTGAAGTGGCCACAGAAGTGCCCAAGAGGAAAACTGGCTATTTTGCTGCCCCCACTCAGATGGAACCAGAGGACCAGTTTGTTGTGCCTCATGACCTGGAAGAAGAAGTGAAGGAACAAATGAAACAGCACCAGGACAGCCGGCTCGAGCCTGAGCCCCATGAAGAGGATCGGACCGAGCCCCCGGAGGAGTTCGACACAGCACTATGACTGCCCCACTGGGCACAGTGTGGGAGGAGGCTGTGCAGGGTTGGGGTAGGGACTTGCTAGAGGCATTCTGCCTCTACATTTCTTTTTGTTTGTTCGTTTTTTTTTTGTTTGTTTGTTTTGAGACGGAGTCTTGCTCAGTCGCTCAGGCTGGAGTGCAATGGTGGGGTCTCGGGTCACTGCAGCCTCTGTCCCTGGGTTCAAGCCATTCTCCTGTCTCAGCCTCCCGAGTAGCTGGGATTACAGGCACCTGCCATTATGCCCGGCTAAGTTTTATTTTTTTTTTTTAGAGACGGGGTTTCACCATGTTGGCCAGGCTGGTGTTGAACTCTTGACCTCAGGTGATCCACCCTCCTCTGCCTCCCAAAGTGCTGTGATTACAGGCCTCAGCCACCATGCCCAGCCCTGCGTCTACATTTCTAAACCATAGCTGTGTGGGGTTGAACTCGGAGCCAAAAAGTGTGAGAGCCATCAGGGGCTGGCTCTGGATAAACTGGTAGCCACTATCAGTGTTAAGTTTCACATTTAACCTGCATTGGAATTCCCAGGGGTACTGGGAAGAAAGCAGCTGTTCTGTATCAGTCCTACCACCTGCCATTAACCCTTTCTCTCCTAGGATCATTTTGAGAATTTGCCTGCCTGGGCAGGAAAGGGACTATTTCTGTGGAGGAAAAAAGTGAAGATTGATTCTCTTTACTAGTTGCTGCTGATGGATCTCTGTGACAGAGAAATCACCTTATCTCAGACTAATGGGGTGTGATGTGACTAGTCACATGGCTTTTCATTCTTCTCTACGAGAATACAGCCTATCAAAATGATGTCTGTTGGAAATGTAGAACCAATCAAACAGATAATTTATGTATGTAATGTAATGAGAGCACTTTTCATTGACTGTGAACTTTTTATTTTTGAATCTGCACTCGAGCCAATCTTCTTAGAGGCAGCCCGGCACCTTCATCCATAGGCAGAGAGAGAACTGGGTGTTGGAGACTTATTCGAGGGTATAGGAAGGGCCCTGTGAAGTTGATTTAACTTTTGGATGTCAGACTGTGAAAGCTCCTGAGAAACTTGGGGTAATAGGATCTTCTTTTGGGGATGAAAATGGGGAAGGCGTGAGGACCTAGACTACTTCTCCCTAGATCAGAAAAAGAGAATTACCCCTTGACAAATATGATACCTGCTAGGTATTTCCCAGGGAAATTTAGGGATTGGCGTCTTTCCCTAGCATGTGGAGGAATTGGCAGACAGCTTCCTAAGGGCGGGGAGCGGGGGCCCAAGGCTGACACTGCTTGCATCCACGTGACCTTAAGTTATGGCAGATGACTCTGAAACGGACTGAGGCCAATGAGAACAGATGGATGGAGCACTCAGGTTAGACTTGTTCCTTCTCCTATGCTGGAGGAGAGGGATGGTTCTCTAGAATGTTGGAGGTGAGTTGAGAGCTCGCCTCTTGAATGTTGAACAGTGTACTCTTCTGAAAACTGCATATTCACTTTATGTGGTTTCAGAATACTGGGCTCAATACTAACATAAGAAAGACACTTCATTGAGAAATTCTTAAGCTTACAGAAAACCTATACTCTTTGCACATTCCACATAACCCTAGCAAAATGCAGTTTCTTCATACTTCTGTCACTTTTTCCATTGGAAGATTTGCTTAGGAAAATTAATTCCTATTTATTCCCACAAAATGTTGGCATTGCTTGATTTTACCCAATGGGGAATGTGCTTTGAATTTTTGGAACACTTTTACAATTAAAAATAAAGTAGGGCCATTTTTAATTTGTTTCATCAGAAACTATGTTAAAGAGAGGGTTAAATATAAATATATTTTCGTGTGTATTTTTGGGAAGATTTTTGTTCAAAGCAATAGTCAAAATCAGATGACCTGTCCATAATAATTATGTGTCTTCATCTTCTCAGAGGCCCCATGCTCATATGCACGTGTCATTGGGATACACTCTTGGGGGATTTGGTACACTCTAATGGATGTCTAATGTTCAACCCCTCGAGAATCTGAACTTGAGTCCCCAGATTGTCAAACTACTGGTCAGCTATTGAGAATTTTAGAACTCAGGTCTTTGATTTGAAGTAGGGAACATAGTGGCTCACACAGAGTTTAGGTGCTGTTAGAAAGATGGGAACAAGAGTGTTTTGCCACCTTATTTTTATATGGGAAATTTTTTTTAATGAAGAAAAAATGAAAATGAAATAACAGGATGATAGTGATGAGTGATGTAAAACATCTTACTTAGATGGCAGAACCTTCGGGTTGTAGAATAGTGATGTCTAAAAATTAAAGTTATTTTGGGAATACACCACTTTAATAGTATAGTCTTATAAAAATTATTCATTATGGTGAACCCTTCTTGTCTGCTATTCGTTTCCCAACCTACTTATTGGAACCACCTCAAAACCCAGTTCTGAAATGACCTTACCAAAAGTAAATGTATTTATTTTTTAGTCAGCAGAACTCTGTAATTCCAAATGTTGTTCTGTGTGGTAGAATTTTTTTTCAGGAACCATTAGGTTGTATTGAAAATCTTTGTTATAGGCGATACCAAAACTGATTATTCTTTTTTGCAGTCTGCTTTAATTCATGTCCTTCTGCAGTTGCTCTGTATTAAAACAGGGTAAAAAGGCCATAGCCCATTATGAAAAATATAATACAAAACTCTTTGACCTATGAGGTAACTTACAGACATTGTGTTTTCTAAACAGGCTGTCAGTGAAAGCCCGTATCTGTCTCCAGGTGAATGTAATTTACTTCCGAGTACTTTACCCAGAGGATGTGTTCCCCAGGTGGGCAGAGTACAGTTGATCTCTAGCACAGACAGAGATTCTGGCCTCTGCATATTCTCAGGTCTCTGTGTGTACCTCCCATTGAGTAGAGAAGCTTAAGATAATTTCTGAGAGAAGAACACTGCTGATTGTGGGAGCAGTTTAGGAGTCCATGGAAGAAAGAAAAATACATGTGTCTTGGCAGCCATGGTGTATTTTTGTCCAAATGGATTGGAAGGATATTTGAATATTTGAATGTTGGTATGACATAAAGCTGCAGTGCACTATAGAGTCAAGTCATTGAATTACCACTCCTGATACAGGGCTTTATTGTACTACTGTGAAGTGTATGTGTGCAATACATTGGTGAGTTCATTTACTGGTGTACGGAAGAGCCAGCAGGAGCAGCGTGGTCATTGCTGGGTGCTATTACAGTTGCTTGTAGTGAGTGCTGTTTTCCAGGAGATGGAGCCAGTTGGGTGTGGCAGATCTACTGAATATCAAATGATGCTCTTCTTCCCATGTAGACCTTCAGCAAAAGCCGGTACTTGGAAGCCACAGGCTCACCTTCTCTATCTATCCAATAATTATTAATGAAGAGACCTCCATAAGGGAGCAGCTGGCTGTTATCGATAAATGTACCAATTATTAAATAATTAGTCTCCAAGCCATTCAGTGATGTCTTCAGCATCACTATAGGACTGTCTAGTGTCACTTTTTACTTCCTTCTGGGTGGAGGCTTTCCGACTCCCAATCATGAAGGCAAGTTAATCTTTCCAGTTAGTGACTTTTGCCCCATAGTTGGGGTAAGCACTTCCTAGATTGAGAAAAAGCAGCTACAGTCAATCCTGCTCTGTTTGCCTCATTTGGTGATCAGTCAGTCACACATAAGTTCCTTGTATTCTAAATTTCATGCACTTCTCCCAGATGCTATAGGGTTTTCTCTCACTGTTGCCAGTGGATGTCATCCAGACAGTGGGCTCATATCTTACGGTTTTGTGCAATCATTGTCGTATTGTAGTCTTAAGACTCATTATAGTGTATTTTTGATATTTTTGAAATGTGTTAAATTTTTTAATTCAATAATATGAGCCAGAGCATGTTGCAGCAAATCTATTGTTTGTAAAAATAACAATAACAATAATAAATAAAATAAAGTGGAATCTTTTTCATGGCTTTGTTTTAAAATGGAGTGCTTGTTATTTCATAAGTATTTTAGC